GGCCTTTGCACTTGCAGCTCTCTTTGTCTGAAGAGCTTTTCCCCTAGGTATCAGCAGGGTTAACACCCTTCCTCATTCAGGTCATGGCTTAACTGTCTTCCCAGCGAGGACTCCTCTGGCCACCCTATTTTATTTTTTGAGATGAAGTCTCTGTCACCCAGGCTGGAGTGCAAGGTTGGCTCACTGCAACCTGTGCCTCCTGGATTCAAGCGATTCTCCTGCCTCAGCCTCCCGAGTAGCTGGGATTACAGGCGCCTGCCAGCACGCCCGGCTAATGTTTTTGTATTTTTAGTAGAGACGGAATTCACTATGTTGGCCAGGCTGGTCTCGAAGTCCTGCCCTCCGATGATCCACCCCCGCTCGGCCTCCCAAATCACCATGCCTGGGATTACAGGCGTGAACCATCGCACCCGGCCTGGCCACCCTATTTTAAACTGCAAACTTCTCCCCTTCAGTGCTTAGTTTTTCTCCACAGCATTATCACCATTTCATATAGTATATGTTTTTCTTCATACTGACTCCCCTTGGAGAAGGAAAACTCCACGAGAGCAAGGATTTTTGTCAGTTTTTCATTGTTATTTCCTCAGTGCTTAGACATGCATCAGGCTCAAAGTAGATGCTCAATGTTTGTTGAATGAACAGCAAGAGCAATGGAGGAGTCCTGAAATACACAGCAAGAAGCAAGGATAATTCTGGCTTTACTTCTGTGGCCAGGGTCCTTCATCCCAACCTTTTAGAAGTAGAAAGACAAGATCGAGCTCCTCAGAACCCAGGTCGATGGCTGCAGAGCCTTCGACCTTCCGAGAGCGAATGGCGATCACTCTTTCCGGTTCTCTGCGAATTCCAGCTGGAACACCGTCCCTTTCCGCGCCCCAACTCAGCGGAGGCCATGCCCTGCACCTGAGCGCCCCGCTCCGGCAGCTGCACTCTGCAGCATCCGGAACGTTTCGGCGTGGCCGCAGGGCGCGGCGGAATGACTTCCGGGGCGCCCCTAAAGCGGCGGAGAGGAGTGTCGGGCTGAGTTTCCGGCTGAGAGTCCTTCTAGCGGCGCCGGTGAGTCCGCGTGTGGAAGTCTGTGAGGCGCAGAGGTGGGGCAGGCCGTCTGACTAGCTAGGCGGCTGGGAGCGTTTTCGTGGCGGGGAACGGAGGTTGAATTGCCCTGCCTGGGCTCATAGGGAAGGAGGATGTGAAGGAGCTTGTGAAGGCAGAGGAAGGTAACTTTCGTCTGGGGAGCCGCAGAGTAGGGAGGGAAGCTGCAGGCCGTCTCTCCCTAAGTAAAAGCGCGACTTTTAGAAATGATGGTTCAGGGTTCGAGTTTGTGACCCGCTTGAGAAAGTGACCAACCTCTGAGCCTGAATCCCATACCTGAAAAACAAGGACAGTAATCACCCTTGCCAGTTTCACATAGCTTGGTAAGGTGTGAAGAAAAGCTTCTTAAATTGGGTTAGATAACTTACATTCTAATGGTTTTTACAGATTATTGAATAATAAAATACAGTTTTGAAAAAAATGGATGAAGAACCTGAAAGAACTAAGCGATGGGAAGGAGGCTATGAAAGAACATGGTAAGGAGAGCTTTATTGCCCTGTCTTTTCTTTGTCTTTTCAAACAAATAATTATGACTTATAGGGAGATTCTTAAAGAAGATGAATCTGGATCACTTAAAGCTACAATAGAAGACATTCTATTCAAGGCAAAGAGAAAAAGGTATGTAACCTTCCTACGTATCTTAAAAAGGTATTACATTAAAATGTTTGTATAATTTTAACAGAGTATTTGAGCACCATGGACAAGTTCGACTTGGAATGGTATGTCATTATTTTTTCTTTTACTAGTACAGACTTGAAATTGGCCCTTTCTTTTTTCCGATAGATGCGCCACCTTTATGTGGTAGTAGATGGATCAAGAACAATGGAAGACCAAGATTTAAAGCCTAATAGACTGACGTGTACTTTAAAGGTAAAATTTAAGTTTATACTAAATCATTTAAATTTATCTAGTATGTCTTTTTTTGTTTAAACAGTTGTTGGAATACTTTGTAGAGGAATATTTTGATCAAAATCCTATTAGTCAGGTACGTATCTAAGTGATAGAATTCAGAATTAGATATTAATAATAATTTTTGTTTTTATTTCAAGATTGGAATAATTGTAACTAAGAGTAAAAGAGCTGAAAAATTGACTGAACTTTCAGGTATGCATAAAATTACCTTTACATGACTCAAGGATTTTATTTAAAGACCTTATTTCTATTTTAGGAAACCCAAGAAAACATATAACGTCTTTGAAGGAAGCTGTGGATATGACCTGCCATGGAGAGCCATCTCTTTATAATTCCCTAAGCATGGCTATGCAGACTCTAAAGTTAGTATTATACATTATGTATAATTGAATTACTAATTGGAGTGTATTTTATCTTTCTTTTAAGACACATGCCTGGACATACAAGTCGAGAAGTACTAATCATCTTTAGCAGCCTTACAACTTGCGATCCATCTAATATTTATGATCTAATCAAGGTAGACCAAAAAATCAAAACCAAAGTTATAACTAAAACTATCTATCTACTTGGATTTTATGAAGACCCTAAAGGCAGCTAAAATTAGAGTATCTGTTATTGGATTGTCTGCAGAAGTTCGCGTTTGCACTGTACTTGCTCGTGAAACTGGTGGTATATATATAATTTATTTAATATTTGCTTATAGGTGTTTTTTTTTCCCTTTTCATCTTGTTAGGCACGTACCATGTTATTTTAGATGAAAGCCATTACAAAGAGTTGCTCACACATCATCTTAGTCCTCCTCCTGCTAGCTCAAGTTCTGAATGCTCACTTATTCGTATGGGTAAGTGTTTTTATGTTTTTAAAAAATACATAAAAAAGAAAGTAATACATTTTCTTCTATGAAGGATTTCCTCAGCACACCATTGCTTCTTTATCTGACCAGGATGCAAAACCCTCTTTCAGCATGGCGTAAGTAAAGACCTTGAAAATATCAGTAATAAATCATTATATATTACCCTTTTTCCCCCTACAGGCATTTGGATGGCAATACTGAGCCAGGGCTTACATTAGGAGGCTATTTCTGCCCACAGTGTCGGGCAAAGTACTGTGAGCTACCTGTTGAATGTAAAATCTGTGGTAAGAAAACAACTATTCATTATTCAGTAAATTACTCAACATGTCTCTCTGCTTAATGTGTTAGGTCTTACTTTGGTGTCTGCTCCCCACTTGGCACGGTCTTACCATCATTTGTTTCCTTTGGATGCTTTTCAAGAAATTCCCCTAGAAGAATATAATGGAGAAAGGTATTTCAGTTTGGACTAATTTATATCTGTTATAAGAAAAAACATTGTTAAACTTTTTTTTCAGATTTTGTTATGGATGTCAGGGGGAATTGAAAGACCAACATGTAAGTTCTTTGGCTTTCTAAATATTAAGTAACTAGTTTATCACTTTTCTTCTTTTCACTACAGGTTTATGTTTGTGCTGTGTGCCAAAATGTTTTCTGTGTGGACTGTGATGTTTTTGTTCATGATTCTCTACACTGTTGCCCTGGCTGTATTCATAAGATTCCAGCTCCTTCAGGTGTTTGATTCCAGCATGTAGTATACATTGTATGTGTTAAAAAGAAATTTGCAACTGTGAATAAAAGGACTTCTTTAGAAGAAGCTTCATTTAAAACATGAAAGGATAATCTGACTTAAGAAACTTTTTGCTAAGAAAAGGTAATATTTTATTAAATTTTAAATTTGTGTTGTCACAGAAATACCTGAAATTCAGTAGTACTTCATTCAATTAATTTTGTTTTCTATTATTTTGAGTTATACTGTTTTCAAAGTCATTATGCAGTATGTATAAACTTATAAGAATTAAATTGATGTGATAATTTTATGTTTTTATAATTAAATATAGAATCTTTATGATTTATGTTAATTCATTAATTTAGTGTAAGAAGAAAGTTAAGTCTGAATGTAAATTCAGTGTAAGATGAAAATTTATCAATACTTATGAAATTAGGCTGGGCGCTGTGGCTCACACCTGTAATCCCAACACTTTGGGAGGCTGAGGTGGGCAGATCACTTGAGGTCAGGAGTTCGAGACCAGCCTGGCCAACATGGTGAAACCCCGTCACTACTAAAAATACAAAAAATAATTAGCCGGGCATGGTGGTTCACGCCTGGAGTCCCAGCTACTTGGGAGGCTGAGGCAGGAGAATCGCTTGAACCCAGGAGGCGGAGGTTGCAGTGAGCCGAGATTGTGCCACTGCACTCCACCCTAGAGTAAGACTCCCTCTCAAAAAAAAAAAAAGTTATGAAATTAATACATATGAAATGATGTACTGCTACATCCACCAGAGAGGTCTTTTTAGGTTTAACCAAACATCTGGAATATGTTTATCAAGTTAGTACATCTGAAATTATTTGTGGCTATGACCAACAGAAGTCACTTTACATTAAACATTCAAACTCACAAGACTGCCATGGCCATACTTGGTACCCGCTTACTCAGAAGGATATTAAACAGAAACAACAGCCTGCCAGCACAGCATCAAGCAGTCCTCATTAGCAGTGGAAGTCCTTGTAGCAGTCCACTAGTACAATTTGGGTGCAAGGAGATAAGATCCTCCACAGGCATCAAGGAACCAATATCTCTTAACAATTCCATAAACACAGCTTCCAGGTATCCACAAGGGATGTGTCAATTTCAAGAGTCACTACACTCAGGAAAGCCTAAAGCTTGAAGACTCCATTTATTTATAGTGCATCCCAATCCAGATACGTAACAATTAACGAGTTATTTTTACTATAAGCAAAGTTGCCTAAAATCATAGTTGATACTAACCATGGTTAACAGAGCTCTAAAGTTTGACAGAAAGTGAGATTCAAATCCTTTCACTCTCATATGCTAAACCTTTTGCCTTACTCTGGGTCATCAGAGAAATTTAGGTGAGAATGTATGATGAAGTCTGTGTTTTAGATTCAATGCAGATATATCATTGTGGGCAGAACTCTTTCTGGTTATATCCAGTTAAGAGTAAATCAGGCTTTCAGCCGGGCGCGGTGGCTCACGCCTGTAATCCTAGCACTTTGGGAGGCCGAGGCGGGCAGATCACGAGGTCAGGAGATCGAGACCATCCTGGCTAACACGGTGAAACCCCGTCTCTACTAAACATACAAAAAATTAGCTGGGCCTGGTGGCGGGCGCCTGTAGTCCCAGCTATTCGGAAGGCTGGGGCAGGAGAATGGTGTGAACCCAGGAGGCGGAGCTTGCAGTGAACCGAGATCGCTCCACTGCACTCCAGCCTGGGCGACAGAGCTAGACTCTGTCTCAAGAAAAAAAAAAAAAAAAAAAAAAAAAAGAGTAAATCAGGCTTTCATAGCAAAGGTATGTCTATTTTATGTATATAAACTTCAGGTACTCTAACTTGAGTTTCACTATGAAATTTGTGATTTTTTTTTTTTTTTTTTTGAGATGGAGTCTTGCTCCATCGCCCAGGCTGGAGTGCAGTGGCCTGCTGTTGGCTCACTGCAACCTCCGCCTCCCAGGCTCAAGCCATTCTCCTGTCTCAGCCTCCTGAGTAGCTGGGACTACAGGCGCCTGCCACCACGCCTGGCTAATTTTTGCATTTTTGGTAGAGACGGGGTTTCACCTTGTTGATCAGGCTGATCTCCAACTCCTGACCTCAGGTCATCCACCCACCTCCGCCACCGTGCCCGGCCGAAATTTGTGATTTTATAACTAAGAATTTTTAGTTAAGAACATTATCAGTAAAGACAACGTAATCCCACCCTGGAGAGTTTATTGGGAGCCCAGGAATATTCATTTTTAATACACACACACACACACACACACACACACACACACACACACACTGATCAGAGTAACGGGAGTTTCTCTCAGGAGTCATACTCCATGAGCCTGGACCCAGTGGTTCTTTATGTGGAAACAAATTTCACCTATAGGTAACCTGGTAACTGCTATTTTCTTCTGTGTGCTCTGTCAACAAAGGTATCAGTGGCTTGCAGGAGATGCCTTTAATACTCAGAGCATTCTATCTCCCCCTATCTGGTTTAGAAGGAAGGCCTTCATTAGTTACCTTTTGAGAAGTTACTAGAACTCTCTATTAGAGACTTACCCTCCTGACCTGATAAAAAGGGATACCCATGTCTCTATTAACAGCTTTATCTCTTTCTACAGTTTTGGGTATTTGATAAGGTTAAGGCAAAATTTTAGTTATGCTTAAGGAGGAGTTCTTTTTTCACAATTACAGAGAAAATTTTGGTTTGTTGAAGATTGCAGAAACAGCAATGGTAATGTAAGACAGTTTTGGCCTTTAATTTTTTTCTTGAAACTCTACAGTATACTACAATAGTGAAGGAAACTATTATCATGAGAGATCCTTCTGAATAGGATGTCTTTCTGAGTTCCACTATTCAGTTACAAAACTCCTTAATGCTTAAAATTCATTATGAAAATTAGATTTATTTTAAATACTTTCAAGTGTATACATTTTTATTTCATAATTTTTATTGTCTTTTAACTAAAGCATTTAGTTCATTTATATTTACTGTGTACCTTTTATATTTAATAAATATATTTACTTATTAAAAGATTACCACTGATATATTTTATTATAAATATTATATT